CCCTAGTTCCTGACCTGAGCTACCTCCATGTTTACTTCTCTAACTCACTGAGTTTGACGAACCTGTTGTTTCCCATTACTTAGAGGTACTTTATTCATCTGAAGGGCCTAGGAAAGGGAGGCAAGTTTAACTTCAATCCAATTGCATCTAATTTACAAATTCTGAACTGGAAACTGACTGAAGAAAATGTTGCACTTTCATTTATGTCCCTGTGTGCCTAAATAAAACAGCATCCCTCAATCCATGCTAACACATATATTTTCTAGGTGAACTGGACAAAGTTATACTACTTGTTTTATCTAAATCTGATTTTTTTAGAAAAGGGAAAGTGTTGCGATCGTGAACTCCACGTTGAGATGTCAGGAATAGATAATTTACTGCATAGTTTTAGGAGCACTGGACTGAAAGCCAGGGGATTTCCCTCCTAGTTCTTCTATCCTCTGGGGCTCAAACTAGTCTTTTGTCAAATGCCTACAAGATGAAGTCCATGGATTCTTTCTTTCAACAAATATCTTTTTGCCAAGCACGTTCAAGGCTTTGCTCTTTCCAGCTGAACTATTCTAGAATTTCCATTATTTTAAAGCAACTCTTCAGAGTGTTTAGCCCCGAGTTGCACCCCATTTCAGTTTTTGCAACCCCATCCTCCAGAAGCTCAGGGACTACTGAAGAGACATGAATAACGCTCCTCAAAGTAAGTACAAAATGTTACAAGATAGATGATGAATTGTCAGAACGTACTCAAAAGCCAAAACATACCGCCTGGCCCAAAGCAGTAAAAGACGAAAGGCAGGGACCCAGCGGTCCCCGCACCCACCGGCCACTGAGCATAGAGCAGTGGCAAGCTCGCGCGGCGGAGTGGGAGGCGCAGAGACCGAAAGCACTGCAGCGCCAGAGCGCGGGCTGACCAGGCTGGCGTGACCGCTTTCCCGACGCCTGCCACGCCCCGCGGCGGCCTCTTTAAGTAGCGGAGCCGCGGGCGGGGCCGGCTGGCGTTCACGTGACCCGGCGTCATTGGCTCGCTCGCGGAAGTAGTCCTACATTCGCGGTCAGCGCGGGGTCTCCGGGCGCCCTGCAGGGCGGGCAGGCTGTGCCATCCCGCCGGACGTCGGGATGGTGCAGCTGTACAACCTGCACCCGTTCGGGTCGCAGCAGGTGGTGCCCTGCAAGCTGGAGCCGGACCGGTTCTGTGGCGGGGGGCGTGACGCGCTTTTCGTGGCGGCGGGCTGCAAGGTGGAGGCGTTCGCGGTGGCCGGCCAGGAGCTGTGCCAGCCGCGGTGCGCCTTCTCCACGCTGGGCCGGGTGTTGCGCCTGGCCTACAGCGAGGCTGGTGAGTAATCTAGAGAGCCAGGGGCCGCCTGGAAATTCTCAGTATAATCTTCATTCCTTCTCAGGAGATTATTTGGTAGCAATTGAAGAGAAAAACAAAGCTACATTTCTACGTGCTTATGTGAACTGGAGAAATAAAAGGACTGAAAACTCTCGTGTGTGTATCCGAATGATTGGGCATAATGTGGAGGGACCATTCAGCAAAGCCTTCAGAGACCAGATGTACATTATTGAAATGCCGCTTTCGGAGGCCCCCTTGTGCATTTCCTGTTGCCCTGTGAAAGGAGACCTTCTCGTTGGCTGCACAAATAAATTAGTCTTATTTAGTTTGAAGTACCAGATCATTAATGAGGAATTCTCACTATTGGACTTTGAACGTTCTTTAATTATACACATAGATAATATCACTCCTGTTGAGGTTTCTTTTTGTGTTGGATATGTTGCTGTCATGTCAGACTTAGAAGTCTTAATCGTAAAACTGGAGTCAGGCCCTAAAAATGGAGAGAGAGTTCACCACCATCCACATAAGACCAACAATCGAATAAGACGGACAGAAGAAGGTAAATAATGAATTTGACTTGCTTTCTTGTTTCAAGCAGGACTGTTACATTTTATTTTTTTAAGGCATCAGTAATGAAATTTCACAGCTTGAGTCAGATGATTTTGTCATCTGCCAGAAGCCCCTGGAACTTCTTGGTGAAAAAAGTGAACAGTCTGGATTATCTGTTACACTGGAGTCTACGGGATTAGCTGATGAAAAAAGAAAATATTCCCACTTTCAGCACCTGCTCTATAGGTATTATAGTGCTTTTTTTTTTTTTACCAGCATTTTCCCTTTCTCTGTCTTTTTAAACCCACAGACGTTTTGCTCCTGATATTTCGTCCTATGTCTTGTCTGATGACATCAAGCTACATTCCCTCCAGCTGCTACCCATTTACCAGACCGGTAAGCATGACAGTGCAGGAGTGCGACAGTGCTGGTGTTTTATTTCTTTCATTTTTGCATGCAGGTTCTCTTACATCTGATGGAAAAAATTTGTCTCAGGAAAAAGAATTGCTGAGTCTCTTTTGCTTTTTCTCCTTACCTCATGTGGGCTATCTCTACATGGTTGTCAAATCTGTTGAATTGATGTCAGTCTACCAGTATCCTGAAAAGTCTCAGCAGGCAGTACTCACGCCACAATTTTTGCACGTCATTACAAGGTACTGTTAGAGGGTCACTTGCTGGCCTGTGACTTTGCTCAGCAGCCTGTGTCTTCCTCCTCAGTAACAACCTGCAGTGTTTCACTGTGCGGTGCAGTGCGGCGGCAGCTCGTGAGGAGGACCCGTACATGGACACCACCCTGAAGGTAAGAACTGGCTTATGAAGATAGTGAAACCTTCTTGCTTAAATATGTGATTTTCCTTTACTAGGCTTGCCCACCTGTCAGTATGGATGTCTGTGCTTTAAGAATACAGCTTTTCATAGGCTTGAAAGCCATCTGTCACTTTAAAAACCACATCATACTTTTGACTAAAGCAGAACCTGAAGCCATTCCAGAGAGAAGACAGTCACCCAAGAGGCTTCTGTAAGCATCCCCTTGCCCCAGGCATTCCTGCCTTTAAAATTCTTGTCCTTTGTTTTGCTTTTAGTTCGAGAAAAGATACCAGTGTTAAAATCAAAATACCTCCTGTAGCTGAGGCTGGGTGGAATTTGTATATTGTGAATACGATCTCACCAGTGCAGCTGTACAAAGAGATGGTACTCTTTTCAAACTTCTGATTCTTGTTTGTCAGCAACATTAGTGTTTGTCTTTTTTGTTTAGGTAGACTATAGCAATACCTATAAGACTGTCAAAACCCAGAGCTGCATTCACCTTCTCAGTGAGGCTCATCTGTTAGTGCGAGCTGCCCTGATGGATGCCAGTCAGCTGGAACCTGGAGAGAAGGCAGAGCTTTTGGAAGCATTTAAGGAAAGCTGTGGGCACCTTGGGGACTGTTACAGCAGGTGGGTGACACCTCTTGGAACCTTGTTACAGAAAATTTGAGGTTTTTCATTTCCTTCCCTTTAGGCTTGACTCCCAGCATTCTCATCTCACCTTGCCATACTATAAGATGTCTGGTTTGTCTATGGCTGAAGTTCTGGCCCGCACGGACTGGACAGTAGAGGATGGATTACAGAAATACGAGAGAGGATTAATCTTTTACATTAATCATTCACTTTATGAAAACCTGGATGAAGAATTAAATGAAGTGATTATAGTTTTCTGTTTTCTATCTAATATTTATTCCTTTTATTCCTTCGTGCTCACCAAAGGAATTAGCAGCAAAAGTGGTTCAGATGTTTTATGTGGCTGAGCCAAAGCAAGTGCCCCATATTCTCTGTAGTCCTTCTATGAAGAATATTAATCCTTTAACTGCCATGAGCTATCTAAGGAAGCTGGATACTTCTGGGTTTTCATCGATCTTAGTGACATTGACCAAGGCAGCAGTGGCTCTGAAAATGGGAGATCTTGACATGCACAGAAATGAAATGAAAAGCCATTCAGAGGTATGGAGCTCTGCCCGGTGCTAACAGAAGGCCTTTTGTTCCTAAATTTCTTTCTTATCTGAAGATGAAGTTGGTATGTGGCTTCATTCTGGAACCTCGGCTGTTGATTCAACAGAGAAAGGGACAGATTGTTCCAACCGAGCTTGCACTTCACTTGAAGGAAACTCAGCCTGGATTGCTTGTGGCTTCAGTTCTGGGCTTGCAGAAGAACAACAAAATTGGAATTGAAGAAGCAGATTCCTTTTTTAAGGTTTGTCACTTTGAAAATGTGATTTTTCTGGAGGAATATAGAGGCTCCTTTTACTGTTTTTAAGGTGCTTTGTGCTAAGGATGAAGATACAATTCCTCAGCTCTTGGTAGACTTTTGGGAAGCTCAGCTAGTGGCATGTCTCCCAGATGTGGTACTTCAGGAACTCTTTTTCAAACTCACATCACAGTACATCTGGAGATTGTCTAAGAGGCAGCCTCCTGACACCACACCATTGCGAACATCGGAGGATCTGGTAAGATAATGGAATAATACCTTAAATTTAACTTTTGTTTATGAGAAATTCTTTTATGTTTTAGATAAATGCCTGTAGTCATTATGGCTTAATTTATCCATGGGTTCACGTCGTAATATCATCTGATTCTTTAGCTGATAAAAATTATACAGAAGATCTTTCAAAATTACAGGTAAGTAAAAATACCTCCTTTTCTTATGAAATCATTTCATAACATTTCACTTTTCTGTTCATAGTCTCTTATATGTGGTCCTTCATTTGACATAGCTTCCATTATTCCGTTCTTGGAGCCACTTTCAGAAGACACTATTGCCGGCCTCAGTGTCCATGTTCTGTGTCGTACACGCTTGAAAGAGTATGAACAGTGCATAGACATACTGTTAGAGAGATGCCCGGAGGCAGTCATTCCATATGCTAATCATGAACTGAAAGAAGAGAACCGGGTATGCTTTTTCAGATTATGTTTTTAGGCTTGAACTAAAATTTATTCATTTTTTCCTAAGATAGACTCTGTGGTGGAAAAAACTGTTGCCTGAACTTTGTCAGAGAATAAAATGTGGTGGAGAGAAGTATCAACTCTACCTGTCATCATTAAAAGGTAAAATGATTTTTTTTTTGCTTGATTATAAACAATTCTAATTCAGATATTCTTTTCTACACAGAAACATTGTCAATTGTTGCTGTGGAACTAGAACTGAAGGATTTCATGAATGTTCTCCCAGAAGATGGTACTGCAACATTTTTCTTGCCATATCTTCTCTATTGCAGTCGAAAGAAACCATTGACTTAAAGGTATCATTTGAAAAATACCATAATGGCATTTGAGACTGAATTTCTAAAAATTGAATGCCAAAGTACAAGTAGAGGAGTTTTTTATTTTATATATCACACACACACACACACACACACACACACACACACACATATATGATACAAATGCTTTCAGGCTGCTTACCTTACCGTGTAGTGGTAACTATTCACTTCTTAATTTATGACCTCAATCAATTTAATTGTCTAGAATGTAAAAAGTCTTTAAGACATAAGAATTCCTCAAAGAAGCCATACATTTTTTAAGGTGGGGATTGACTTTTATTCCAAGGAACAACATCAGTTCACTGTTGTTGGAGACATGACAATCATTTTCATCCCAAGAACACTTTAAGGAAACATTTTACAAGTATGCTTGAAAGAATGTCACTAACTGGTCCAGAATTTTATCTTCTTGATTTTTCCAGATTTCTCTATGTTTTTGAGAAAGATGTTAATGTTTTGCCATGGTAAAAGATTTCAAACCTCATTTTTTTTGTTCCTTTTCTTGTTACTTTTAAGAAAACTCATGCTCTGTTTCTCTGAATCAAATGAAGTAGAAGTTTACAAAGCTAACTTTCTTCTTGTCTAGCTATTAACATGATTTGTCAAATGCATGTTTTTTTCAGCCAAAGCCTTGTTTCCATTTTTGTTGATGTGTACTCTTGCTCTTTTAGCTAGAGTGTATGTGAAAATAAAGAAATACATCATTGTATTCACAACCATGTGTCTTCATTTATAACTTTTTGTTTAAAAAATTTTTAGTTCAAGTTTAGTTCATTGATATTATCCTCTGAATGCAGTTAAGGCTGGGCAGAAATTCTACTCATGTGACATCTGCCACAGGTCTATTTTGAAGCTTTTCTTCTAATGGCAATGTTTGTCCTTACCAGGATTTAATCTATAGAATTGTCTCTCAACTCTGCTTTTCTCCAGTTCCAGATAACGTCCTTAAGACCATCTGTTCAGGGGTTCACAAAACTCAAATTTGTGTCATTCTATTTTATTTATTTTATTTTTTATTTCCTTCCCTCATACCTTGCCCATTCCCTCTGAATATTAGGTGTGATGTCAACAGCATGTTAGAAGGATCAATGGGAAGGCAATGATTGAAAACATTTCAATGAACCTTAATAGTGTTCCTTTGAGGAGCACCCAGGAGAATATCTGGTCATAGATCTTTTTTTAAATGCAGTTTTATAAAACCCTAACAGCGGTGATATCATTAGACTGTATGAATCAGTTTTATTACCTAGTGTACAAGTGTCAGTCATGTATCATTATATAGTCTGTTGATCTTTCCATTTGCAAAAAATTAATAGTTTTCCCCCACAAATGTACAAAGTTGTATGCTTCCAGTCTTCTTTTAATGTTTATAGTCATTCCAAAGTAACATTCTATTTTACACTTTCACATACATTGTTATGAATCATTGGTTTTTCTCTTTTTTCCACTTATCACCAATTTATTTCATTCAGCCAGATTTGGTGTCTATAGAAAAAGAAATTTTAAGACCATTATTAAA